GACGTTTGCACAACCTGTTCACTCTGTTTAGAATGTTTTTCTTTCCCTCTTTTGCATGGTTGGATCACGCTCATCTTTTAGGCATCAGTATCAACTCCTTGGAAAGGTCTTCTTAGACCAGTCTAATTCACATAGTTTCCTTGTAAATTCTCCTTAATTCCATCCATAAAAGGTAAGTTCCATTAGAACAGGAATCTACCTTGTTCATCATTGGATCTCAGTACCTAGCAATTCTTGGCACAGACGAAAGAAGCATTTAACTATCTGCAGAATAAACAAATAATTACTTGGTGCTCTGTGATCCAGTCCTGTGGGGTCAGGAAAGGGTTTCTGATTTAAAAGGCTTTGCAAACTGACTAAGAATTAGCCAGGTCAGGGACAGGGTCAGAAGACGGTTTGGGGTGAGAAGGAGGATAGTGCACTTCAGGAACACAAAAGACATTCTATATGGCTGGAGCGGTGGAAAACCACTAGGGCTGAAGAGCCAGGCAAAAGTCAGATAGGAAAGAGTCTGTAAGTCATGTTAAAGAGTTTGGGCTTAAACCTGAGGGCAAATAGGAGCGACTGAAAGGTTTTCAATGGGGAGTGCCTCGGTCAAATATGAACTTTATCAGCCCAGCAATGTGGAGACTGGACTGGAAGGTAGCAAGATTGAAAGCAGGAGAACCAGCTGGGGCGGCGGGGGAGGGGGGGGTTACTGTCACAGCTATGTAGCAGTCATAGGGTCGAACCAAAATAATGTCAGTAAAAAACGGAGAGAAGTGAACAGATCTGAGATATTCAAGAGGCTGGTAGGGACTGGCTGGATGTGAAAAGGAAGAAAACTTTCAAGCTCTGGTTTAAGCACATGGCTCAGTTAAAATATGTTCCTTCTAAGCCATCATAGCATTTTGGAAGATCCCCTTTCAGCACGTACTACTCTGCACAGTGGCCCACTGAATACGTATTTGCACATTACAGAAGCAAGAGTCGCGCCTTTTCCTCTCTATTTCCGATTCTAAAAGCTCACTCCGAGTCTAGCTCGATGGCACTGTAAGTGTTCAATAAACGTTCGTTAGGTGATTCCGGAAGTAACGCTTTGGCTCTGATTACTCAGAGCCAATCAGAAGAAGGCGCCGCAGAGGGTGGAGCTTAGCGAGGAAATCCTACAAGCATCTGGAAACGACCATTTTCGTCAAACTGCGGGTAGAGTCTTTCTCCCCGACAGGTGGATCAGTAGTACAGTCCGTAAAATTGGTTTTGGAGCTTCGCTGAGCCTCCTGGGCGTAGGGTTCCCGGGAAAGTGTGGAGTGAGCCGCAGCGCCCTGGGGTCTGGCGGGGTGACTGAAAGAGGGAATGGAAGCTGGATGAAGAGGGTTGAGGGAGCTTTGGAAGCCAGACCCGGCGCTGTCCTAGGGGCTAGCACTACCCACGGGCGGAGGGAGGAAGGGGGCGGTGGCAGGAGGCAGGAGGGGGGTGGAGCGCGGAGTGGGTTTTCGGGTGCCGGAGAAGAAAGGGGGCGTTATTTGAAAGAAGGGACCGGGACCTGGCGGGATTTAGGGGCGATGTGGACCCGGGGCGACCTGTGTAATGGATGGGTTGTGCGAGCAACACAGTTTTGGGGTGACCCAAGAACGGAGTATCATAGGGAGTGGTTAGGCTCCAGATGGAGGTGGGTGCAAGGAGCACAGTCTTTGGACCTGGACCCAGCGGTCTGCGACGACGTGCTCCGCTCACTGCTGAGTGATCTAGTGCAAGTTCCCGCACCTCTCTGAGCCTCAGTTTCCACATCTGTAGATGGGAATAACAATCATATACGACGCACAAGATTGCTGTGACGATTTAGTTAGAGGAGATGATGCGTGTGCCTCCCTGCCTCGTGATACACTGGCCTGTAGTGAACCTTCAATAAATTGT